ATAAAATAATAATAATAAATATTTCAGGGGAGAATTAGATGAGATGATTGTAAAATGCATAGCCCTAGCTGTGCCCCAGCACATAGTAGGTGCTTGATAAGAAATTTGTTACCTCCTTAATAATGGGTATTTGTTCAGCCTGTGAACCAATGTGTTTTTTTTTTTTAAGTAAAATCCACGGCTAGGCATGGTGGCTCACGCCTATAATCCCAGCACTTTGGGAGGCCGAGGCGGGCAAATCACCTGAGGTAAGGAGTTCGAGACTAGCCTGGCTGACATGGTGAAACCCCGTCTCTACTAAAAATACAAAAATTAGCCAGGTGTGGTGGCAGGCGCCTGTAATCCCAGCTACTCAGGAGGCTGAGGCAGGAGAATAGCTTGAACCCAGGAGGCGGAGGTTGCAGTGAGCTGCGATCGTGCCACTGCACTCCAGCCTGGGGGAGAAGAGCGAGACTCCGTCTCAAAAAAAAAAAAAAAAAAATCCACATAGCAAAATTTACCATTGTTACTGTTTTCAATGTGTTTTTTAAAAATTCAGGTAAGTTTTGTATACTTTCTGATTCTTAAGTTGGAAAACAAGGTAACCTCTAATATGGGCTGTGAGGCCTTCCTCTGCCCAAGCAGTTGCAGATATGAACCCTGAATATAAAGAGATCTTAGGCTAGAAAGGATCTTGGGCAGAGCTGAATGGCTCTAAGCATTTGACCTCACATTGGTTTCCTCCTGAGAAGAGTCAACAGAGTCCAGCATCTTCTTCCAAGGTCAGGGAAGGGCAAAGATTTGAAATTAGGCATCACTGGGTTCTCAGCTGGGCCTCCAAGTTCCCCTCCTCTCACTATGCAGAGCAAAGAGGAGGTTGCAGAAGAGAAGAGGATATGAGATTGGTTCTCTGCTCCTCCCTTTCTTTCCCTGCTTTCCCCACACCCACCCTCTCCCCCACAGCAGCCTTCTCCCCCACAGAGGCTGGGATAGGATGAGGGGGGCGGAGTTGGGGACTGAGGGATCAGAAGCCCCAGGATGCCCTGTATCTGAAGAAAGATTTGGCCAGGGGCAGCTGTGCTGGCTTATGCTCTTCTCCTTCTGCTGCTGCCATCCTCCAGCAAGATGCTAGGGTCTTTGGGGCTTTGGGCATTACTTCCCACAGCTGTGGAAGGTAAGTGTCTACAGGGAGGGGAAGGGTCTCTCGAATCTTTTCCTTTCCCCACCCTGGGCCTCAGCACCCCCAAACAGGCGAACCTGTGTGTTCTTTGAGGCCCCTGGAGTGCGGGGAAGCACAAAGACACTGGGAGAGCTGCTAGATACAGGCACAGAGCTCCCCAGAGCTATCCGCTGCCTCTACAGCCGCTGCTGCTTTGGGATCTGGAACCTGACCCAAGACCGGGCACAGGTGGAAATGCAAGGTGAATGGCAAAGTATATGGCAGGTGATGGCTTCTCTCCTCTTCCCCTAATCCCATCCCATCAGGATGCCGAGACAGTGATGAGCCAGGCTGTGAGTCCCTCCACTGTGACCCAAGTCCCCGAGCCCACCCCAGCCCTGGCTCCACTCTCTTCACCTGCTCCTGTGGCACTGACTTCTGCAATGCCAATTACAGCCATCTGCCTCCTCCAGGGAGCCCTGGGACTCCTGGCTCCCAGGGTCCCCAGGCTGCCCCAGGTAGCCACCCAAGGGTACTGAAGCCTGATGGGTCTCCAGCCTGCATTCTTGCCTTGATGTCCAGGTGAGTCCATCTGGATGGCACTGGTGCTGCTGGGGCTGTTCCTCCTCCTCCTGCTGCTGCTGGGCAGCATCATCTTGGGTACTAATCCACCCCATCCCTCCCTTGTGACCCACCCTGACCCTAAGGCTCTTGTCTGTTCCAGCCCTGCTACAGCGAAAGAACTACAGAGTGCGAGGTGAGCCAGTGCCAGAGCCAAGGCCAGACTCAGGCAGGGACTGGAGTGTGGAGCTGCAGGAGCTGCCTGAGCTGTGTTTCTCCCAGGTGCCCCAGGGAGGGAGAGAAGGGCTCCTCTGTCAGAGGCCCACACTCAGCACAGTGTCCCCAGCAGGTAATCCGGGAAGGAGGTCATGCAGTGGTTTGGGCCGGGCAGCTGCAAGGAAAACTGGTTGCCATCAAGGCCTTCCCACCGAGGTCTGTGGCTCAGTTCCAAGCTGAGAGAGCATTGTACGAACTTCCAGGCCTACAGCACGACCACATTGTCCGATTTATCACTGCCAGCCGGGGGGGTCCTGGCCGCCTGCTCTCTGGGCCCCTGCTGGTACTGGAACTGCATCCCAAGGTGAGCACCAAGGAGTGTATATGTGTGTGTGTTGTCTATTGCCTCCTGTTTACCCCTCCATCAGGACTGTGTGTGTCTCTGTCCACGTGGAAGAGCTCCCCACAACTCACTTTGCCCTATTGTAAGTAGTTCAACCTCCACCACCTGTTTCAGTGTACCATCCTTTTCTCTCTGCGTTTCCCCAGGGCTCCCTGTGCCACTACTTGACCCAGTACACCAGTGACTGGGGAAGTTCCCTGCGGATGGCACTGTCCCTGGCCCAGGGCCTGGCATTTCTCCATGAGGAGCGCTGGCAGAATGGTGGGTGAGCTGGGCATAGGAAGTCAAGGGAGCCATGTTCCTTCAACCTTGGATTCCCCCACAGGCCAATATAAACCAGGTATTGCCCACCGAGATCTGAGCAGCCAGAATGTGCTCATTCGGGAAGATGGATCGTGTGCCATTGGAGACCTGGGCCTTGCCTTGGTGCTCCCTGGCCTCACTCAGCCCCCTGCCTGGACCCCTACTCAACCACAAGGCCCAGCTGCCATCATGGAAGTGAGTTCTCTGGATAACTGGTGAGGCCCAGGTGATTCTTGGCCCTTCGTGCCTTGCTCTCCAGGCTGGCACCCAGAGGTACATGGCACCAGAGCTCTTGGACAAGACTCTGGACCTACAGGATTGGGGCATGGCCCTCCGACGAGCTGATATTTACTCTTTGGCTCTGCTCCTGTGGGAGATACTGAGCCGCTGCCCAGATTTGAGGCCTGGTAAGGATGGGTGGTACAGTCCCCTCTCCTGGAACTGATACCCAGCCCCTCTACCTTCCTCCAGACAGCAGTCCACCACCCTTCCAACTGGCCTATGAGGCAGAACTGGGCAATACCCCTACCTCTGATGAGCTATGGGCCTTGGCAGTGCAGGAGAGGAGGCGTCCCTACATCCCATCCACCTGGCGCTGCTTTGCCACAGTAAGAGGCCTAGGCTGTTGGTCTGGGAACCTGGTCAACCCTTCCTCCCTGTCATTCCCCCCAGGACCCTGATGGGCTGAGGGAGCTCCTAGAAGACTGTTGGGATGCAGACCCAGAAGCACGGCTGACAGCTGAGTGTGTACAGCAGCGCCTGGCTGCCTTGGCCCATCCTCAAGAGAGCCACCCCTTTCCAGAGAGCTGTCCACGTGGCTGCCCACCTCTCTGCCCAGAAGACTGTACTTCAATTCCTGCCCCTACCATCCTCCCCTGTAGGCCTCAGCGGAGTGCCTGCCACTTCAGCGTTCAGCAAGGCCCTTGTTCCAGGAATCCTCAGCCTGCCTGTACCCTTTCTCCTGTGTAAATATGCAGTTTATGTGTCATCAATGTACATGCCAACATAAATATGGCGATTGTATAGCTGTCTTGTCTGCCTCATCACTGCATTTCCCACCTGCCGAATCCTTGGATTCTTCTGCGGGCATCCAGTCCACATCAGTTCTGACCAGTGACTTGGGGTAGGTGTGCACAGGAAAGAGAATAAAGTCAGCTTTCCTGATGCATATCCTTGGTCCTTCCTCTATTCCTGTAATCC